CAGCTTCCGGGTAACAGAGAAGGTTGACCAGGTCAATAGTAAAGGATTTCCTCAAACCGAAGGGAGGACCTCTAGTGAAATGAGAAAGGAATACACAATTGACCCAGTTTGCAGGTGGGAAATGGGAAGCCAGTTCTGCAAATTGGCCTTTCTGTTCTGTGAAGTGCCATCTGTCGGTGAGGAGAGATTAGGGTCTGCAGCGTGAAAATCTGGACCATACTCTGGGTAATCAAGGGAGAGGTTATCGGCTAATGACAAATTAAAGGCTTACTTTTTAGCTGGCAACTGAATCACCATAACATTTTATGTTACCAGTTCCAAAATTTTGGGGGGAATTCACTCAAGCTTGGGAGAGGAGAGATCATAACTTTAAGAGTATAAGAGGTTTAAACGGTCCACTACGAAATAAATAGAGAAGGAAAAGTTATCAGCTGGTAAATATCGTAGAAGGTAGAGCGGTCCAGGGACTCACAGGTCTCACTAAAGAAAAGTCTAGCGTAGGTTCACGGCACGGAGAGATTTTAAGGCTGCCTAAGACTAAAGCCAAATACGAAGTCCACATCTGCGGTCCGCACCTTATCTCTCCGCGCGGCAGGCGCGACGAGGGCGAGAAACTCCCTCTCCAGTGGTCGCACCACACGACACCAGGGAAGGGGCCCCTCTCTCCAGACCCTCATATCTCCAGGTCCAGGCCCCATTTTCCTCCGCTGACAGCTCAGCAGCGTGCGCTTCCGCTGGATTCAGGCCAGGACCAGCGAAGCCGCACCTTACACCCACCGAGGAGGAAACAAGCCTGGCCACCCGAGGCTACCCCGCTAGGCCGCGGGTAGTGGGGGAGGGGGCGCTGAGGCAGGAGGTCAGCACCCGGGCGCGGGCTCCCGCCCCACGAAAAGCGCGCGCTCCAAGCCCCGCCGCCGGAGATGCGGTTCCGGTCCGGACGCCTGCGCACTACGGCTCTCCCCGCAGCCTCTGGCCCTCCTTCCCCCTCCCCCAGTCAGGGCGCACCCTTGCGCCTGCGCTGTGTGTGTTCCTGGTCTGCGGCAGCCATGCTGAACTCGTATGGAGAGGCGAGTGGGGGGGACAGAGTCCAGGACTGCGGGATAGGAAGCTGGGGATATGGACAAGCAGCAGCGTTATAGCGCTCTGGGTTTCGGGACATAGGCCTGGGCCATGCGGCCCCCTTGGCCCCTTGGCGCGACCCCCAGGAACGTTCGGAAAGCTGGTCCTCGTGGCTGGGGGAAAGGCGGGGGGTGGGGGGGAAGCGGGCACGTGACCCCGGTCAGCCAATCTGGGTGCTGCTGACGTGGCCGCGCGGCCCCGATGCTCTCCCCACCCCCCCAGCCCGTTCGGGAAGGGAGGGGCTGGGGGCTACGCCCCCTCCCCCAGCACGGCTTCGTTTTCTGGGGGGGGGTTGACACCCCGGATTACATACCCCGTACCAAGCCGAGGGCAACTTTGGAGGCCCCCTGGAAGGCTTTAGGATCCAGGTGAGAAGGGGCCCTTGTGGGGCGGAGATGTCCTTCTAAGATGGCGTCTTTTTCCTCGTTTCAGATTCTTCGCTGCTGCTGCCTTACCGCCGAGAACCACCACCCGCCAGGCGTCTTGCGGCCACACCCCTGGCGGGTTCAGGCAGGCTACGCCCACGCGACCCCTCCCGTTTCCCTGCTTTGGCCAATGGAGGAGCTACGAATGGCACGACCTGCTCGAGCTTGGCAGTCTCCAGTTGGGCTGTGCATGGAAGCTTGGGAAGACTTTGTTGGAAGGGGAGGCGGGGAGAGAGTGCTGGAGGCTCTGGGGCGATGGCTTCCGCACCTCTTCCAACCACCCTCTTTCCCTGGAGTCGGCGGACCACAGCTCAGCCAATTGGCTTGGAGATGTGGCGGGTTGCCACTTCCCTGTGGGTCTCTGCGGCACTCTTCTGCCTGGTGACTGACACCTTGGAAATGAAGTTTATGACGTCATCGTTGCGGCTGGCCAATAGAAAAAGCTCCCGCGGAGAGGTGTTCCTTCCCCTTCGACTCAGCTTCTTCACCCGCGTGAGCGAGCGCGCGCGCGCGGAGGGGGTGGGGAAAAGCTCAAGCAGGGTGGCGCGCATGAGCGGCGAAGCTCCTCCTCCCCGCCTATATATAAAGGGCTGGCGCGGGGCTCGGCGGCGCCATTTCGTGCTGGAGTGGAGCAGCCTCTAGAACGAGCTGGAGGATTCTGCCTACCGATACAGAGCCTTCGAGTCGTCCGGGGCCGCCATTACAATCCACCTCCATCCGCTTGGAAATGGCCTTCGTCCCGGCCTATGACTGGTCCCAGCGGGCAGTACAGACCCCCTAGAAGCCCCTGGAGCTCCCCTTTTTCGGGCCCCGCCCAATCCTCGGAGTCTGTCCACCCCCTCTACTCCGCCCTCAAGAGGATTTCAAAGATGGAGGCGGCGGCTCCCTAAACCACTTTTCGTGTTCATCCGCCTCCATCCGAGATCGAAACGGGACCTCGTCGGCCCCGTAGGGGCCCGACAAGAAGAGGGAATCCCTGCAGACCAACAGCGGGCTATATTGACGACGGTGTCTGAGATCGGGGACCGTCTTTTGAAGAGTCAGTCCCTCCTTAGTTGCCCGCCTCAGCTGAGGCCGCCGCCATTTTCTTGCTGTCCGCCGTCTGCAGAGCGCGCCAAGCTGCCCGGAGCTCTCCGAGAGGCCCCAAAGAGACTGCTTTCGTGCCGGCCAGGCAGGGGGTTTGTCGCCTGGAGGCCCAAGAGGAACGGCCTCCCCCCAACTTAGCGGGTTATGCTGGACCGGGCGGTGAGGGGAACCGAGGCCACCCGGACTTTCCGCGGCTGAGGGCAGCGCCGGTTCCTTGCGGTCAAGATGCTGCAAAACGTGACTCCCCACAATAAGTACGTTTCCGCGAGCCGCGTGTGGGAAGGGGATATTGCCCTAATTTTGTTCCCATCTTTACAGGCTCCCTGGGGAAGGGAATGCAGGGTTGCTGGGGCTGGGCCCAGAAGCAGCAGCACCAGGGAAGAGGATTCGAAAACCCTCTCTCTTGTATGAGGGCTTTGAGAGCCCCACAATGGCTTCGGTGCCTGCTTTGCAACTTACCCCTGCCAACCCACCACCCCCGGAGGTGTCCAATCCCAAAAAGCCAGGACGAGTTACCAACCAGCTGCAATACCTACACAAGGTAGTGATGAAGGCTCTGTGGAAACATCAGTTCGCATGGCCATTCCGGCAGCCTGTGGATGCTGTCAAACTGGGTCTACCGGTGAGTAGAGACATTGGAGCCGGGGAGGTGTGCTGTGGTTCTGACCTAACATTTTTTTATTTAGGATTATCACAAAATTATAAAACAGCCTATGGACATGGGTACTATTAAGAGGAGACTTGAAAACAATTATTATTGGGCTGCTTCAGAGTGTATGCAAGATTTTAATACCATGTTCACCAACTGTTACATTTACAACAAGGTGAGTTTTTCTGTGTGTTCATTTAGTAGGTGAACTTTCTTTATTGCTGTCTGTGTTCTCATAGCCCACTGATGATATTGTCCTAATGGCACAAACGCTGGAAAAGATATTCCTACAGAAGGTTGCATCAATGCCACAAGAAGAACAAGAGCTGGTAGTGACCATCCCTAAGAACAGCCACAAGAAGGGGGCCAAGTTGGCAGGTAGGAAGAGTGGGAGTTTTGCAAATGGACAAGAATCAAACTACACTTTTTTCCTTTTTTCTAGCGCTCCAGGGCAGTGTTACCAGTGCCCATCAGGTGCCTGCCGTCTCTTCTGTGTCACACACAGCCCTGTATACTCCTCCACCTGAGATACCTACCACTGTCCTCAACATTCCCCACCCATCAGTCATTTCCTCTCCACTTCTCAAGTCCTTGCACTCTGCTGGACCCCCGCTCCTTGCTGTTACTGCAGCTCCTCCAGCCCAGCCCCTTGCCAAGGTATGATCTGTGGATTTCCTCTGGGCAGCAGGTGACAGGTTCCCTATCTTGTTTCTTTCTGCAGAAAAAAGGCGTAAAGCGGAAAGCAGATACTACCACCCCTACACCTACAGCCATCTTGGCTCCTGGTTCTCCAGCTAGCCCTCCTGGGAGTCTTGAGCCTAAGGCAGCACGGCTTCCCCCTATGCGTAGAGAGAGTGGTCGCCCCATCAAGCCCCCACGCAAAGACTTGCCTGACTCTCAGCAACAACACCAGAGCTCTAAGAAAGGAAAGCTTTCAGAACAGTTAAAACATTGCAATGGCATTTTGAAGGAGTTACTCTCTAAGAAGCATGCTGCCTATGCTTGGCCTTTCTATAAACCAGTGGATGCTTCTGCACTTGGCCTGCATGACTACCATGACATCATTAAGCACCCCATGGACCTCAGCACTGTCAAGGTACCCACTGCATGGGGCAGATGGGATGCTCATGTGCAGCTTCTGATGCTGCCTCCTTCTGCAGCGGAAGATGGAGAACCGTGATTACCGGGATGCACAGGAGTTTGCTGCTGATGTACGGCTTATGTTCTCCAACTGCTATAAGTACAATCCCCCAGATCACGATGTTGTGGCAATGGCACGAAAGCTACAGGTGAGTGGAAAGGTTGGAGTTTGAAAAATAAACAGCATAGTTTTGAGTTTGTGCCTCTTTGTAGGATGTATTTGAGTTCCGTTATGCCAAGATGCCAGATGAACCACTAGAACCAGGGCCTTTACCAGTCTCTACTGCCATGCCCCCTGGCTTGGCCAAATCGTCTTCAGAGTCCTCCAGTGAGGAAAGTAGCAGTGAGAGCTCCTCTGAGGAAGAGGAGGAGGAAGATGAGGAGGACGAGGAGGAAGAAGAGAGTGAAAGCTCAGACTCAGAGGAAGAAAGGGCTCATCGCTTAGCAGAACTACAGGAACAGGTATTTTGTCACTCTTGAAAGTTTTTATTGGGACTTTTTCCACTTCATGTTTTTTTTCCTTTAGCTTCGGGCAGTACATGAACAACTGGCTGCTCTGTCCCAGGGTCCAATATCCAAGCCCAAGAGGAAAAGAGAGAAAAAAGAGAAAAAGAAGAAACGGAAGGCAGAGAAGCATCGAGGCCGAGCTGGGGCCGATGAAGATGACAAGGGGCCTAGGGCACCCCGCCCACCTCAACCTAAGAAGTCCAAGAAAGCAAGTGGCAGTGGGGGTGGCAGTGCTGCTTTAGGCCCTTCTGGCTTTGGACCTTCTGGAGGAAGTGGCACCAAGTGAGTTAGAGTAGGAAGCAGAGACTAGTTTGCTTCTTTTGCTGACAACTCTTTTTGCCCTTAGGCTCCCCAAAAAGGCCACAAAGACAGCCCCACCTGCCCTGCCTACAGGTTATGATTCAGAGGAGGAGGAAGAGAGCAGGCCCATGAGTTACGATGAGAAGCGGCAGCTGAGCCTGGACATCAACAAATTACCTGGGGAGAAGCTGGGCCGAGTTGTGCATATAATCCAAGCCAGGGAGCCCTCTTTACGTGATTCAAACCCAGAAGAGATTGAGATTGATTTTGAAACACTCAAGCCATCCACACTTAGAGAGCTTGAGCGCTATGTCCTTTCCTGCCTACGTAAGAAACCCCGGAAGCCCTACAGTACGTATGAAATGAGGTTCATCTCATGGTTCCTTAATGTATCCTGATAAATTTCTTTCATTAGCCATTAAGAAGCCTGTGGGAAAGACAAAGGAGGAACTGGCTTTGGAGAAAAAGCGGGAATTAGAAAAGCGGTTACAAGATGTCAGCGGACAGCTCAATTCTACTAAAAAGCCCCCCAAGAAAGGTGAGTATATACTTTCATGCCACTACAGATTGGAACGTCTTTAACTTTCGAATTTGTTCTGCAGCGAATGAGAAAACAGAGTCATCCTCTGCACAGCAAGTAGCAGTGTCACGCCTTAGCGCTTCCAGCTCCAGCTCAGATTCCAGCTCCTCCTCTTCCTCGTCGTCGTCTTCAGACACCAGTGATTCAGACTCAGGCTAAGGGGTCAGGCCAGATGGGGCAGGAAGGCTCCGCAGGACCGGACCCCTAGACCACCCTGCCCCACCTGCCCCTTCCCCCTTTGCTGTGACACTTCTTCATCTCACCCCCCCCCGCCCCCCTCTAGGAGAGCTGGCTCTGCAGTGGGGGAGGGATGCAGGGACATTTACTGAAGGAGGGACATGGACAAAACAACATTGAATTCCCAGCCCCATTGGGGAGTGATCTCTTGGACACAGAGCCCCCATTCAAAATGGGGCAGGGCAAGGGTGGGAGTGTGCAAAGCCCTGATCTGGAGTTACCTGAGGCCACAGCTGCCCTATTCACTTCTAAGGGCCCTGTTTTGAGATTGTTTGTTCTAATTTATTTTAAGCTAGGTAAGGCTGGGGGGAGGGTGGGGCCGTGGTCCCCTCAGCCTCCATGGGGAGGGAAGAAGGGGGAGCTCTTTTTTTACGTTGATTTTTTTTTTTCTACTCTGTTTTCCCTTTTTCCTTCCGCTCCATTTGGGGCCCTGGGGGTTTCAGTCATCTCCCCATTTGGTCCCCTGGACTGTCTTTGTTGATTCTAACTTGTAAATAAAGAAAATATTATTCAAGTTTTGAGTTACCTTAATATTTGCTTTTGTAGTGTTTCAAAAGGAACATCATAAGAATTGTCTTGATAATTTTGAGGGAAATATTACTGCAGTGAGAAAAGGCAATAGCTAACCTATAATTGGATTGTCTTAATTTTTAAACCAGTAGGCTTTTGCTGTGTTTTTAATAAAGTAAATATGACTTTTGTAAATTGAGTCCTTAGAAGTAATCTTTAGGTCTACA